TTCCTTAAGGAATTGACATTCCTGCCAAATGCTCAAAGTTAAGTAGAAGGTGATGAGGGGAACATGGGTTATAAAAGAGCCCAAGAGAACCATGCATTTAAGTCCCTGAAGTGTGGGGGATGATGGGACGGATAAGATGTTCAAGGATCCTGAAGACCTTGCCAATAGTTGGAATGTGGAGCTGGGGGTGGAGTGACCCAGATGAGGTTGAAGTAAGCAGGGACAAAACAGGACAGAGCCTTGCTGTATGCTAAGTCTGCTTTAGTCAGGAATCTTTTGGTTGAAAGTGACAACGAACCCACTGAAGGAAAAAAAGGGGCTAAGAGTTCAGGGTTCTCATCTTTGGTCTCCTTTGTGTTAGCTTCTCTCTTGATCAGGCCTCTGTGAGTGGTCTCTGATCTCCCTAGTCACACAGAAGCCAACAGCTGGAGTCAAGAGAAGGGGGTGAGGAAGGCCGATGAATAGGGGCTACTTGTCTTTCCACTATTACCCTCAAGTCTACCTTCTTTGCAGGCAAGTCTAGACCTCCTCAGGTAGACCCTCAGTGGGAGGGCAGGAAGCTTAGCCTTTTAGACTCCAAAGCCGTTTGCTTTCTTAAAAATAGCAAACCCACAGCCCCCTATCTCTTTAAGGGGCTAAACACATTTTCTCTGCTGTATCCTCAGCCTACCTGGGGAGCAGGACCATTTGGGTTTGGTAAGAGAAAAAAGGAGGGCGAAAACCCCGGACACTCCTCCTGTCTCCCGACGCTCGTTCTGGCCGTCTGGCCCTCAGTACTAAGCAGGCCCTGACCTACTTGTCTTACTCTTGCTGCTTCTTCCCGCCGGGCCTCTTGCCCCTTCTCCGACCATGCTGCAGGTCCTGCCCCAACTTTAGGACTTCAGAACTCCTCCACCGTGCCGTGGAGGAACAGCCCTTCTTCCACCTCACGCACACCCTACCACGGCAGAACCAATCGAAGACTATCCCAGCCGGGGACCCCCCTTTTTTTTCCTGGGACCCAGCGTTTCCGCCTCCGGGGCGCAGACTCCTCCCCCTCACCGTCCCAATTGTATTCCCTGGAAGAGCAGCCGGAAAAGCCTCCGCCTGCTCATACCAGGATAGGCAAGAAGCTGGTTTCTCCTCGCAGCCGGCTCCCTGAGGCCCAGGAACCACCGCGGCGGCCGGCACCACCTGGACCCAGCTCCAGGCGGGCGCGGCTTCAGCACCACGGACAGCGCCCCACCCGCGGCCCTCCCCCCGGCGGCGCGCTCCAGCCGGTGTAGGCGAGGCAGCGAGCTATGCCCGCGGCATGGCCCGGCGCTGCGGCCCCGTGGCGCTGCTCCTTGGCTTCGGCCTCCTCCGGCTGTGCTCAGGTAAGGGAAAGACGGGCACTGGCCAGGTTCTCGCTTACTTTCGTCCTGCCTTTCCCCTGCCCAGGGGTGTGGGGTACGGATACAGAGGAGCGGCTGGTGGAGCATCTCCTGGATCCTTCCCGCTACAACAAGCTTATCCGCCCAGCCACCAATGGCTCTGAGCTGGTGACAGTACAGCTTATGGTGTCACTGGCCCAGCTCATCAGTGTGGTGAGTAGAGGTCCCAGGCTCTCTGCCCAGCTGCCTTCTCGGCAGCCTCTCTTCCTCCCTGCAGCATGAGCGGGAGCAGATCATGACCACCAATGTCTGGCTGACCCAGGTAAGCGTAAGTGCTCTCTTCCACCCACACCCAGTTGGTACTGCCTCCCTCTCTCATTTCCCAGGAGTGGGAAGATTATCGCCTCACCTGGAAGCCTGAAGAGTTTGACAACATGAAGAAAGTTCGGCTCCCTTCCAAACACATCTGGCTCCCAGATGTGGTCCTGTACAACAAGTAGGTGCAATGGGAAGGTTGGGGGAGACCATGGCCAGGGCTGACTGTGCCCATCCTTTGGCAGTGCTGACGGCATGTACGAGGTGTCCTTCTATTCCAATGCCGTGGTCTCCTATGATGGCAGCATCTTCTGGCTGCCGCCTGCCATCTACAAGAGCGCATGCAAGATTGAAGTAAAGCACTTCCCATTTGACCAGCAGAACTGCACCATGAAGTTCCGTTCGTGGACCTACGACCGCACAGAGATCGACTTGGTGCTGAAGAGTGAGGTGGCCAGCCTGGACGACTTCACACCTAGTGGTGAGTGGGACATCGTGGCGCTGCCGGGCCGGCGCAACGAGAACCCCGACGACTCTACGTACGTGGACATCACGTATGACTTCATCATTCGCCGCAAGCCGCTCTTCTACACCATCAACCTCATCATCCCCTGTGTGCTCATCACCTCGCTAGCCATCCTTGTCTTCTACCTGCCATCCGACTGTGGCGAGAAGATGACGTTGTGCATCTCAGTGCTGCTGGCGCTCACGGTCTTCCTGCTGCTCATCTCCAAGATCGTGCCTCCCACCTCCCTCGACGTGCCGCTCGTCGGCAAGTACCTCATGTTCACCATGGTGCTTGTCACCTTCTCCATCGTCACCAGCGTGTGCGTGCTCAACGTGCACCACCGCTCGCCCACCACGCACACCATGGCGCCCTGGGTGAAGGTCGTCTTCCTGGAGAAGCTGCCCGCGCTGCTCTTCATGCAGCAGCCACGCCATCATTGCGCCCGTCAGCGCCTGCGCCTGCGGCGACGCCAGCGTGAGCGCGAGGGCGCTGGAGCCCTCTTCTTCCGCGAAGCCCCAGGGGCCGACTCCTGCACGTGCTTCGTCAACCGCGCGTCGGTGCAGGGGTTGGCCGGGGCCTTCGGGGCTGAGCCTGCACCAGTGGCGGGCCCCGGGCGCTCAGGGGAGCCGTGTGGCTGTGGCCTCCGGGAGGCGGTGGACGGCGTGCGCTTCATCGCAGACCACATGCGGAGCGAGGACGATGACCAGAGCGTGAGTGCCGCAGGCTGGGACCCCGGGCGTGATGACCTGGGCCTCCTCCGTCTCCTCCATCCAGGTGAGTGAGGACTGGAAGTACGTCGCCATGGTGATCGACCGCCTCTTCCTCTGGATCTTTGTCTTTGTCTGTGTCTTTGGCACCATCGGCATGTTCCTGCAGCCTCTCTTCCAGAACTACACCACCACCACCTTCCTCCACTCAGACCACTCAGCCCCCAGCTCCAAGTGAGGCCCTTCCTCATCTCCATGCTCTTTCACCCTGCCACCCTCTGCTGCACAGTAGTGTTGGGTGGAGGATGGACGAGTGAGCTACCAGGAAGAGGGGCGCTGCCCCCACAGATCCATCCTTTTGCTTCATCTGGAGTCCCTCCTCCCCCACGCCTCCATCCACACACAGCAGCTCCAACCTGGAGGCTGGACCAACTGCTTTGTTTTGGCTGCTCTCCATCTCTTGTACCAGCCCAGGCAATAGTGTTGAGGAGGGGAGCAAGGCTGCTAAGTGGAAGACAGAGATGGCAGAGCCATCCACCCTGAGGAGTGATGGGCAAGGGGCCAGGAAGGGGACAGGATTGTCTGCTGCCTCCAAGTCATGGGAGAAGAGGGGTATAGGACAAGGGGTGGAAGGGCAGGAGCTCACACCGCACCGGGCTGGCCTGACACAATGGTAGCTCTGAAGGGAGGGGAAGAGAGAGGCCTGGGTGTGACCTGACACCTGCCGCTGCTTGAGTGGACAGCAGCTGGACTGGGTGGGCCCCACAGTGGTCAGCGATTCCTGCCAAGTAGGGTTTAGCCGGGCCCCATGGTCACAGACCCCTGGGGGAGGCTTCCAGCTCAGTCCCACAGCCCCTTGCTTCTAAGGGATCCAGAGACCTGCTCCAGATCCTCTTTCCCCACTGAAGAATTCTGCACCCTCTGGACTTCCCTCTTCTTCCTTCCTTTCTCAGGCTCAAGGTGTGGGGGGCAAGGCTGAGTATTAGGGGAGCTTCTGAGTTCTGAATCTTTGGGTGACCTGCTTGGAGTCTCAGGTCCAAATACTTGAAATCTGTGAGAAGTCCAAGTTCATGGGCTTTTGGAACTGGAAGAACTTTGTACAGCCATGGATTCCAACATAAGCCATGTTGCAGATGAAGAAACTGACCCACACGGTGAGACAAGCACAGGTGGGTCTGACTCTTCCTCCCTGCCCTGAGATCCATCTGTCGAGTGCCCTGTTTTTTCCCCACTTTGAACTGACTGGTTACTCTAAGGAAGTGAACTGAGGATGTTAGCTTTAAGCCAACCCAGCCTCTTTGTCCACAGCAGAGCTGAGGTGAACAGCTGGAACCCTGCTACATCCGTGCTGCTCCAGTCTGTTCTGCTCATGGCTCCATCCTTCTGGCTGTCACTCTTCCTCTTCCCCTTCCCAACCAAACCTGAGCAGCTTTGAAGCAGAACTTGGGAAGGACAGGGCTGCTGCTGCCAGCGACACCTCAGAAAGCATAGCCTCGGCTTCCTGCCCCATGTGTCCCTGGAAGCTGTACCCTGACTCTGCTTCCAGAGGCCAGCAGATGGTGGGTTACAGACGGGTCAGCCTGCCAAGTGCACCTGAGGGACCTGACCTGACACAAGCCATTTTGTCCCTAGAGCCCAGCTGGGACTCCTGCTTCTCTAGGCAGGGCAGAGGGAGGAGACACAGCACAGGCACAGAGCATGGGACAGGGACCCCCGAGTCTGGATTCAAGTCCTGGCCCTGCTAGTAACTCATGTGAGCCAGCTTGAGCAAGTCCCTTCATCTTGCTAGAGCTCAGCTTCCTTGCCTATAAAACGTAGGTGGCAATGCCCTCTTCCTGAGGTTGCTGGGAGGATAAGGCAGTGCTTGTGAAAAAGTCTAGCGCTGTACCTGGCACAGAGTAGATGCTTCATGAATGTTGAGTCTGACAGGCAACTGGAGCTGGTGAGAATGGGGTCCCCTGACTGTCATGCCAGCCTCCCTCCCAGGCCCACTCTTCCCCCCTCTTCCCTGAGGAAACCAAGTCTCCCTTATCAGGAAGAGCTGGGGGAGCTGGGAGGAACATTACAGGAACACCAGAGGGAGTCTAGCGGGTGGGCAGGCTTCTCTCTGCAGCCCCCTCAGCAGTTTCATTCCATTCCTGGGCTGAACCCTTGCCCTGGCCCTGCCTCCCTTCTGGGTCAGCACCTCCTGACACAGGTGTGTGCTCAGGGACCCCAGGCTCTAGTCCTGTACTGGCTGTGGAAGCCTATCACTGGGACAGGAAGCCAGTGGCTGCAGGAGACAGGCCTCAGCGCATCTCGTCTGTCAGGATGGGCTCACGGACACCTTTTCTTGGTAGCAGGGAGTGTCTCTGCACTATGGAAACTTTCCCTCTTCTAGAGCGGATTGGGAGTTGCCTGTATTATGCCTGAACCCTCCTTGAACTCATGGTCCTGGGGAAGGCGTCTTGGAACCAGAAACAGCAACAGGAAAGGAGCCTCCCTCTGAAGGGTAGGATGCCGGCCTGAGGCCCTCCCTCTTGGCTCTCCCAGGGCCTGGGCTACCCCGAGGCCCCAGCAGCTGCTGCTGTGGCTGTACTTGCTTTTAATATTTCCCATACATGGCTGTTGTCCAAGTTAAGTCACCAAATGGTGCTAGAGGGGATGGCAGAGAGCAGCTTGTCCAGCTCCTCTCCATGACCCGGTTAACACACGAGTAAACAGGCCTAGAGCTTGTCTGCTGTTTGACCTCTTTTAAGACCCGGCTGTGCTGCATCTACAAAATGAAGATGACAGAGCTAGCCGAGGTCTTCAGCAAGGAAGAAAGGGGTCAGTGTATATGAAAGGGTTACCTGGGCAGTGTCATTCCCTCCATCTCTGTACGCAGCCCTTTGGGAACCATCACAATAAGGAAGAGGTGAGGGCAGAGGTGAAGGATCCACTGCCCAGGCAAGGTGCTACCATGTGGTGGGAGAGTGTGAACCCTCAAGTGCACTGGGAAGCTTTGGGGAACCACAGTCTCTTCCACCCTTGGGTCGTGTGTCGTCCTCTTCTCTTGATGTCAGGGAAGCCCCTATGCCTCCTTCCCGTGGTGGGGCTATCTCTGCAGAGAATCGGGTGCCCAGCTTAATGCTGGGCAAGGACTGGAGGAAGCTCCAGATCTGGAGGTGGCAGAGATACTGGATGGAAACCTGGAGCAAGGGTTTGGGAGGGGAAGTGAGGAAACAGGTTGAGACTATCTCCATCAGAGATGGCAAGGCCACAGGTGATCTGAGAACTATTTTTGTCTGAAAAGAAGGCATGCACAGGCTCTCTGCTTTTGACAGGTGGCGTTGCAGTGGGAGGAAGGCAGCTTCCTGGCGGGGAGATAGAAATACTAGAACAGCTGGTACCAAGTTATTGAAAATTTAAAAGCAAACAAGACACAGCAGCCCCCAGGTGGTGTGTTCTACTGAGGAAGGCTACGGCAGAGGAAGGGCAAGACCGTTTCCCCCAATGGTCTTGAAACGGAAGAGGAAACAGGGAGGGCTCTTTGGATGGTTTGGGGACCTGGGGCTGTTTGTATCCCAGTATTAGCTCCTGTTACTAAGGGTCTGCTCTGCGCCAGGTCCTCAGCATGCGTTGTCTTTATTCCGCGTGACAATCCTATGGGAAGGGGCCTCCACCTACGTAACAGAAATGCGGCTCAGAAAGACCAAGTGACAGCTAGTGAGTAGTGCTGGGCCTGAACCCCAAAGTCCACACTCTTGCTATAGCCGCTGAGGCAGGCAGAAGAGCTCCTTGGGAGGAAAGTAAGGGGCATTCAAAGCCTTCTCTGAATCACTCCCCAAGCCAGAGTAGACCTGGTTCCAGTTGTCCCCCCCTTGTTTCCGGGCAGAGTCAGGCAGGTGTCATACCATCCCTCCCCGCCCAACCAGTGCTGGCCAGACTCCCATTCACCGACCTTGACTAGACAGCGAACAGCCACCTTTTAGTATTCATCCCAACAGGTCCAGGCGGTCAGTGTGATAGCCACGCAGTTCCTAAGGGACTGTAGGTCTAGGAATCATTAGGACACTCACTCAGCCACCCTCGATGCCCCCATCTTCCCCACACTGCCCTTGGCCTCCCCGCTCTGCACGCCTGGAGTATTTGCACTGGTCTAGCCTACTCCAGGTCAGACTCATTAGGAACTCAAGATTCTCGTAAAGAAAGTTGTTTCCAAAGTTGTCTTGTCACTCTATTTGGGGGTTGGGAGAGAGCCCGTGGGGGCCAGCGTTGGCGAATACAGGAAAAAGGGAGAATGCTGGAGAAACTGGACTCGTGAGAGCTTAAAGACATCACAAGAATCCAAAGAAAAAGTGAGTGGTGACAGTCTGCCGAATCACTGTGA